CAAGTTACTTTCTTTTGCTGCTTTCAAGATTGTCTCTTTGTCTTTGACTTTTGAGAGTTTGATTATAGTGTGTCTCACTGTGAGTCTCTGGGTTTTCTTTAACATTTTTTTTTTGTTCATATCTTCTGATGATGAATTCCTTTAACTTTTATATTTGTGAAATGTTTTTTCTTCATTTTCAGAAGGTATTTTTAGTGAGTGTAAAATTCTACATTGACAGTTTTTTTCTTTCAGTACTGTTTAGTGTTTCTCTACTGTCTTCTTGCTTGTACTGATTGTATAGAAACTCTGCTGTAATTCTTATCTTTGTGTCTTTGTACTTAATGTGCCTTTTTACTCTGCCTGTTTTTAAGATTTTATTTTTATTATTGATTTTGATCATGTGGCTTGGTGTGAGTTTCTTCATATTTATTGTGCTTGGGGTTCATTGAGCTTATTAAGTCTGTAGGTTTATATTTTTCATTACATTTAGAAAAATTGTAGCCATTATTCATTCAAATTTTTTTCTGTTCTTCTCCCATTTCTCATGCCCTTATGGGGTCTAATTATATGTATATTAGGCTATTTGAGGTTGTCTTACAGCTCACTTACAGTTCTTATGTTTATTTTTCCACTTCTATTTCATTTGGGCAGGTTTATTATACTTTTCCCTAATTTGCTAATTTTTTTGCAATGTCTAATCCACTGTTAATCTCATCCAATGTATTATTAATTTCAGACATTGTAGTTTTCATCTCTAGAAATTGTTCATCTTTTTATATCTTCTTTGTCTCTATTTGATATGCTAAGTCTTTTCTCTAGCTTCTTGAGCATATGAAATATAGTTATGACAACTATTTTATTTTATTACAACTTTTACCTTAGGTTCAGAGGTACATGTGCAGGTTTGTTATGTAGGTAAACTCGTGTCACAGGAGTTTGTTTATTATTTCATCACTCAGGTACTAAGCCTAGTACCCAATAGTTGTTTTTCTGTTCCTCTCCCTTCTCCTACCCTCCAACTTCAAGTAGGCCCCAGTGTTTATTGTTCCTCTCTTTGTATCACTACTATTTTAATGTCTCTACTAGTTCTCTTATTTTTGTCATTTCTGAGTTGATTTTATTTTTCTCACTATGGCCATATTCTCCTACTTCTTTGAATATCTGGTATGCAAATTATACCTAGTATGGATATTATATCAAGACCCTGTCGCAATATGGATACCTAAAAGAAAATAACAATGTTTACCAGTTTGCTCTAAGCCTTTCTTAGCTCTTTTGCTTGTTTCTCAAGAACAAGCACAGAGGGTGGAGCTCAACCAAGACTGAAGTTAAAGATGTAGAAAGATTGAGATGGGAAGTAATTAAGTTGAGGAGCTCTGATACAATGGTATTTCTCTTTTTAATCATGTAAGATGCAAGCCCAAGATAATATGTTGGGAAAGTTGAAGGCGAATGTCTTGAGAAATATGAAATGCACCCAAGGCTATGGCTGGGTGATAGAAATAACTAAAAAGTTTTAAAAGGATTGTTTTATAGCTGGTCCTTGCTGAGGTTAGGGGATAGGCCTGGAAAAATTGAGCAGTGGTATTGCCCAGGCAGGACTCCTCATGACATTCTCCAGATCCCTAAGTTTTTCCAAGTTTCCAAGCATTTCCTTGGCCAGCAAGTCATCTCGCAGCACAGATCCTACTCTCTTTCAGTCAGTCATTCCACAACTCTACAAAGCATTTTTCTCCATCAAATGGGAACTTTTGGGGTTCTGCATAATTTTTCAGGGTTCCACCACTTTTGACTCTTTCTGGATACCTTGTAAGGATATTATAACTCTTTAATTCATGTCCTTGATTTTCTCTTTTAACTTTTAATACTGTTCATTGCCTGTTTACCTCTTTCACCCTCTTCTTTTCACTTCCGCCCTCTTTCTTGTGTAAGTATATAATCATCCTTTTTTTCTTCCTCGAATCTCAGTTCTCGGGAGTAACATATACAATTCATTCTTACTTCCAGTCTTTTATTCCTAAGTTCCTTATCTCTAGTTCTCTTGCATATTTGTGGCAATTATTAGTTTTTTTCCAAAAATCCATTCTCCCTTTTTCCTGTACATGTATCTTTCCAGCTTGACCACATTTCCCAGCTTCCCTGGCAGCTAGGTGAAGCAATGTAACTAAACTTTTGCCTGTAAAATATGAGCAGAAGTTATGTGCACAATATCTGCCTCACTTGCTTAAAATAAATTGTATTATTTGAGCTTTCTATATTGTCCCTTTTTACAACTAAAATGTAGAGGTTATGGCAACTTTTATGGTAAAGAGAATCATCACGTAGGAGATCAAGAATCATTGATTTGAGAGGAACCTAAATCCTTTAATGACTTAGTGGAGCAAGACTGCCCCATCAGTCTGGAAGCTACCCCACAACTTATGTATATCTTCAGATTGTTGAGCAAAAGAGAAAAAATGAAGCCACTATATATTTAGGTCTCTTCATGTTAACAGTTTAGCTTTTAACCTAACACACATTTATTCCTGAATGGTAGCATATTATTAACATCACAGGAAGGGAATTCCTTGTTCATGGATCTTTTATTTTGTTGAAATAAAGGTAATCTGCTTGGGCTTAATACTGCCAAGGCAGAATTTTTTGGAATAATTATTTCTATAGATGACCCATTCATAATGACAACTAACATGGTTTCTAAAATGGATTCATGTACGTCATCTTATTTAGTCCCCGCAAAAATTCTGAAGGTAGGTATAATTATTCCCATTCTATATATTGAAAAATTGGGATTCAGAGAGACTACGGACTTATACAAGTTTCTGCAGCTATTTAAGAAACAGAGTAAAGTCTCAAAGCCATTAATGAACTGTTTAGTTTAGTGCTGCTTAGTAAAATTAGAACTGTTTGAAGTGCGTTTTAATAGTAAACCCATCGATATTTAGTCAGCTCTCTGCTTGCTAACTAATATGGAAGAAAAAACATACATCTACGTACATCCTGAATTGGGAGAAGGGAAATAAAATATTGCCAATCCCCTTTCCTGTATTAGGTACTGTGATAAGGCGATAAGGCTTTTCATTATTATAAATGAGTCCTGGAGAGGTTAAGCGCAGTCACCCAAAGTCACATGACCAGTAACTTTCAGAGATTTTACCCCAGGTCTGGAAAGACTCTGAAGCCCATGTTATTGCCTCCAGAGCCTGGTGGAGAACCCCTGAATGGGACAGAGACTCAGCAGACAGAGTGGTCCTTTCCTTCCAGGGAGTCAGGGAAGGTTTGGTAGGGGAGATAGAGTTAGATCTGGGTGGGATTTGGATGAAATGAGATCAAGCAGGGATAAATAAGATCCAAGCTGTTTATGAGGGACAGGGAGAGGCCAGCTCTGTTAGAAAGAGTGGTTTATACAGAGAAGCATGGAAACATTTGCTCCATGCCTCGCCTTCCATGGATAGCAGTCCAGAAATGCTACTTGCCTGCCTGACAGTCTTTCTCCAGTCCCCAGGTGTGGACACGTTCTGAGCACCTGAGCCTGGGTCTGCCCTGACCCAGATTCTGTGAGCTGGGACAGAGAATGTGTCCTGCTGTCCCTCCTCCCCCACTTGGGCCCACACCCTTTTCTACACATTTGGATTAGAAATCTGAATTGGCCTTTCTGTGAACCCCAATGACAGGCAAGTCCCCAGTAAAGAAGCACTTAATTTAATTGCTCCTTCAGGGTCCACTTAGAGTAATAGTTGTGAACAGCTCTCCCTAGTGTCTCCCACAGGCAGTGACAAATGTTGCTAAAGATAAGTCACAAATTCTTGGCAAGGCCATCTTAAATATGGGAAGGAAACCTTGTTCAGTCCTGAACAGTCCTGTTCAGACTGATCTTATCACAGGTTGCACACTGCCTCAATGTCACCATGTTTCTACCCTCAGTTGTGCTTGGCAGAGAGAGGACAGCTATACATAAAGTCTGTTCACTCTACAAAGGTGAAATCATTTTTTTTAAGGTAATTATGATTGTTCTGAGGATGGTGATTGAGTGACATTTAAAAAATGGGAAAAGTTCTACTCATAACTCTGTCTGCTTAATTTGCTTATATAAAAGACTTAATGGTTTTTGTTGAGTTGATCCAGAGTCAGTAACATTTGAATATGTGTTATTACCATTTGATCAGTAACAAAACAACAGGGTAAGTGGGATGCCAAATGTGGCTGAGAGTTTAGGGTTTACATTCCACACCCCAGCCTTAAATACGTTTGTATAAATTATTGGTTGATTTTTCTTTTTCATGGCTTTTCTTTGACATTTGATGGGGCTGGATTTATGGAGGCAACCAACAAATTACACAGCAATGAATTCTGGACTGTAGTCCCACAGCCTTGAGCCTAGATACTAGCTGTGTCACTAATACTCTGTGTGACCAGGGTAAGTTATTTAGATACATTTATGACTTTCCATGTAATCCAAGATGCCTTTTTTCCCCCTTCAGAAGCTTGAGTGCCCAAGGGTTTGATAAATGTGGAAAATAACCGCTGTTCGAATATCCTGTTGGCCTGCTGGTGAGATGTCATCGTGTTGTCTGAATGCAGTACTCAAGGGAGCAAGGTCTTTGTTATTTTTCAGAAGAAATGACTGGCTGAGGCTGTAAAGAAATCTTGTGGTCATTCTCATGGAAAGAGGATTGGAGCCCCGATTCTTTGATCTCATTATTGACCAGTTGATTGAGAAGACTGTCCTCCTGTCCCCACCCAATCACAATAAGTGGGTAATTACCTGAGGGCTAATTTGCTCCTTGAATGTGAATACATTTGTGGAAATTTCCTTGTGCTCAGCACCTGTTCAAAACATCCATTTGTATTGCAGAGCTATTGTTTTTCTAATCTCATTGTGGAGCTAAGAGAGAGATTGTGTTTAAGGTTTCCTTCGTAATAGGTTTTCTTGCTCCAGGAAGGATGCGTGACAGACTCTGCACACTGCTGCTTGGTAGGTGTTCAGTGATGGATGCGTTTTCCATCTCCCAGGTACAGCTGCAGCTGTGCTGACTCTGGTGCGTTTGTAATATGCACTGTGGAGTGCACCATGATTTCATGATGGCTGGAGAAATCTGGTGGCTAGAATTCTAGGGAGGAGGACATGAGTCGGAAGTGCAGAAACCTCACACTGGGACATTGATGGAGAAAATCCAATTCTGTCCCTGGAGTTAAAGAGGAGTCACTCACTGGGCCATCATAAGAGCAAATAAAGTTACAGTTATTTCTTCAGATCCACAACTCAAACTCAGCGAAAGTAATTATTCACTCTTTTTGTCCCAAACAATAATGAAATCAGCTAAAGCATATTGTATTTATTACTTCCACTCAAGTTATTGAGCTGTTCTGACACCTTGTTGCTGGGAAGATACACAGATGGAACACCATCATTTCCATTGATTCTGATCATACCCCACGCTAATATAGCCTTATTGCTCTGAGTCATAGGGATTTTATGCTTGCCTATTCAAAAAACAGTTTTTACCTTATTAAAAGGTGATATGACCTGAGCTGGAGATGATGTTTGGTCATTTTGTGTAAACCTTTTAATATTTTAGTGGTAAATACATTTCTTGAATCTTGACAAAAACATAATTAAAATGAACATATTTAAAATGGACATCTTCCAAATGTTCATTTTTAAAACAAACATCTTCCAAATGTTCATTTTTAAAATGAATATCTTCGTTAACTTTTTTTTTTTTTTTTGAGACGGAGTCTCGCTCTGTCACCCAGGCTGGAGTGCAGTGGCGCGATCTCGGCTCACTGCAAGCTCCGCCTCCCGGGTTCACGCCATTCTCCTGCCTCAGCCTCCAGAGTAGCTAGGACTACAGGCGCCCGCCACCACGCCCGGCTAATTTTTGTATTTTTAGTAGAGACGGGGTTTCACCGTGTTAGCCAGGAAGGTCTCGATCTCCTGACCTTCTGATCCACCCTCCACGGCCTCCCAAAGTGCTGGGATTACAGGCGTGAGTCACCACGCCCAGCCTCTTCCTTAACTTTTAATGAATAAAGAGTTGAAAGGGAAAAACCAAATGTGCACTATGCTGATTTTATCTTGAGCTGTACAGAATGTGCAGTAACTTAAGAATATAAGTCATTCTGCTGTTATTCATACTAGCCTATTCTTTAGCATTATTTAAACACACATATTTGAGTGTCTACACACTGCCTGCTAGGCAGGGGGCTGGGTGCCAAGAAGGGATGTCCAGAGATAAACGGGCATATGTGTTAATCTTTTAGGGCACAGTCCAGTAACCTGATCAAGGAGTGACGTGTATTGTGTACTAGGATAGAAGTCAGTATCAGAGGAAACACAAAGGAAAGAGTGGTACTTTCTCCCCAGGGAAGGGATGCTCAGAAAGAGGGGGCTGATTATGTCCCTGGTTCATGAGAAAAAGGGCATTCCTGGCTCAGGGAGTGGGAAGAACAAAACCAAGAAATCCTGGAATGGCTTGGTGCATCAGCCAGTCTGTGAGTGCAGGGCATGGCTGGAGTTCTGGCTTTAAGATGAGTGGGAAGAAAGGCTGGAGAGGAGGTGGATCCAGGAAAAGTTGCTGGGAGCATTTATTCTTTTGGCAATGGGAAGCCATGGAAGAACTGTTGTAAGGAGGATTCTGTGTGATACATCTGCCTTTTAGAGAGGTCATTTTATAGAAAAAGTAGAAAATACAGACCAGCAAAAATTTAAAAAGTGAAAACAATCACTGTTCAAGCTCTGGTCTAGCACTCACCAGTGTTTTTCCTACAGGTGCATATACAAACATGCTTTTACATTTTATTTTTATTTTAAATTTTTCACTATCCTCAATATCAGTGGAAACAAATCTGCTTTTTTAATTTTTTTTTTAAAAATGAGATCCTATTGTACACATTATTTTAAATTTTTTTTCATTCTTTCCTTTTTTTAAAATTAAAACAATTTTTTTTGAGACAGTCTCACTCTGTCGCCCAGGCTAGAGTGCAGCATCGTGGTCTCAGCTCACCGAAACCTTGCCTCCCAGGTTCAAGCGATTCTCCTGCCTCAGCCTTCCAAGTAGCTGGGATTACAGACATCCACCACCACCGTGTCAGGTTAATTTTTGTATTTTTAGTAGAGAATGGGGTTTCACCATTTTGGACAGGCTGGTCTTGAATTCCTGGCTTCAAGTGATCTGCCTGCCTCGGCCTCCCAAAGTGTCATTCTCCTTTTAAAAGCATCAGTAAAACACTTCCAAAGCATTACTTTGATAATTAGACAGCATTTATATCAATTTACCATAATATACTCACGTTTAAGGGTATAGATTGTTTTAAATTTCCACTATTATAAATAGTGCTGCTCTGACACCTTCAGGATGCTTTTTATTATTCCTTAGGATACATTTCTGGAAGAGGAAGTTCCGGCTCAAATGGAATACATATTTTAAAAGGCCTGCATCTTTGCAGCCATTCTAATGCTAGTTAATATCATGCTTTTCTAACTTTGCCAGATCATGGATGATGAAGACTAGATCATGGATTTAATTTGCATTTGTTTGAGGTTGAATGATGCTTCATGAGTTTAACTGGCCAACTGTATTTATTTTTTATAAACTGAGTGTTCACGCCTTTTTTCTACTGTAATATTGGGGTGTTTATCTTAATCAATATGCCCTAATGCATCTCTATCTTTCATGCAGTGATGTGAGGTGTGGAAGAAACACGGGAGCAGCCTTCCTCAGGACACCTCTTGTTTATCTCTCTAGCTCTGAAATCACATGAAGCTGTGGATGGAGAGTCACCTGATAGTCCCAGAAACCCGTCCCAGCCCAAGGATGATGAGTAACCAGACGTTGGTAACCGAGTTCATCCTGCAGGGCTTTTCGGAGCACCCAGAATACCGGGTGTTCTTATTCAGCTGTTTCCTCTTCCTCTACTCTGGGGCCCTCACAGGTAATGTCCTCATCACCTTGGCCATCACGTTCAACCCTGGGCTCCACGCTCCTATGTACTTTTTCTTACTCAACTTGGCTACTATGGACATTATCTGCACCTCTTCCATCATGCCCAAGGCGCTGGCCAGTCTGGTGTCGGAAGAGAGCTCCATCTCCTACGGGGGCTGCATGGCCCAGCTCTATTTCCTCACGTGGGCTGCATCCTCAGAGCTGCTGCTCCTCACGGTCATGGCCTATGACCGGTACGCAGCCATCTGCCACCCGCTGCATTACAGCAGCATGATGAGCAAGGTGTTCTGCAGCGGGCTGGCCACAGCCGTGTGGCTGCTCTGCGCCGTCAACACGGCCATCCACACGGGGCTGATGCTGCGCTTGGATTTCTGTGGCCCCAATGTCATTATCCATTTCTTCTGCGAGGTCCCTCCCCTGCTGCTTCTCTCCTGCAGCTCCACCTACGTCAACGGTGTCATGATTGTCCTGGCGGATGCTTTCTACGGCATAGTGAACTTCCTGATGACCATCGCGTCCTATGGCTTCATCGTCTCCAGCATCCTGAAGGTGAAGACTGCCTGGGGGAGGCAGAAAGCCTTCTCCACCTGCTCTTCCCACCTCACCGTGGTGTGCATGTATTACACCGCTGTCTTCTACGCCTACATAAGCCCGGTCTCTGGCTACAGCGCAGGGAAGAGCAAGTTGGCTGGCCTGCTGTACACTGTGCTGAGTCCTACCCTCAACCCCCTCATCTATACTTTGAGAAACAAGGAGGTCAAAGCAGCCCTCAGGAAGCTTTTCCCTTTCTTCAGAAATTAACTTGTGTCTTCTGAAGTTTTTGTCCTTGGAGACTGCAGTTTTAGTGGAGTCTGATGAGCAAGTTTCTGGACTGGGAGGTAAATAGACTTGTTTTTTCTAACCCAGCAGAACCTGTGCATGGATGAGCTGGGAGTGCTGGTTCCCTGAGACTTGGTGATGGGGGGATTGCGGTAGGTGTGACCCACCAGCCTCTGAGACACCAGATCTCTTGGTCTGACTCCAAGGTGGTGTCAGTGCTGAGTTGGCAGAGAAACACAGGGCCTAGGAGGAGAAAAGTGTTCCTTGTGTTTTCAACTCATAGCCACATCAAACATTTTCCTTTTGTATGTACAACACTCAGGGTGTAAATTCTAAAATCACACCTAGAATTCAGCTGTGTGGGTCTAAAAAGTTAGGCAGAATTGTGGACCCCACAGCCCCTGAAGGGTTGTCAGACTGAAGCTTTGTTTTAAGGTGACCACTGGCCTCTAGGAAACCTTCTACCCCCATTATCTTACCTCAACTGTTTCCTCTGGAGCCACTTGGACTTCAAAAATAGTTTGATTTTAATGCAAACTGTTGTTTCTGCTTTTGTCTTTTCTTCTTACTAACACTTCAGATTCTGAGTATCTGACCTACCTAATTGGCCTGGAGCGAGGACAGCTGCCATGAGTCAGCTCTAATAAGTTAAACGGCATTGTAGTAAGGCATTGCTATCCTTCCATTGTTTCAGATAAAACTGGGTGAACGAATCCTCTGTGTCTAATAAAGACAGGTCTTGTGCTTGTGCTCCATGCTATTACAAAACTGCACTGGAAAATCCATTATCTTTATCATGATCCATTAAAGATGACAGAACTAAGATGTGAATGTTTAGTTGTATCTTGGAATTGAATAGAAACATATCATTCGATATGTGTGTGAAGCTGAGAGTAGAGTTTGATATTTGATTTAGATGGGATGGTTCTTCATCCAGTATTCTCATTATCATTCATCAGAAGCTCATTGACTCAAGTATTTGATGAATTGTAGCTGACTGTAGCTTTGGCACGTAGATTCTTACAGACAGTTTAATCTCTTCTAAGTGAATTCTGAGTCCCAAATAACATGTTGAAACCCTCAGTGGTCTCACTTTCCAATAAACATGGCTTTGAAAACCAGCACCAATGACCCTGTATGATTACTCAGAGGTTTT